ATAAAGGTGAACTTATGGAAAGACAAAAGAGCAAAACACATTAATCTTTTTATAGAATATTACCCATCACTGCTGCTGTGTTATTTTTGTTCTGTATTATCCGTGCCAAAGTCAGCGGAGTCATGCGTCCATCGTGCTTCTCTCCTCATATTCCCTGAGAGAACCGACAGATATGGCAAACATTTTTTTGATATTTTAAGAGACCCTACTTGCAAAACTATTTGGCCTAGAGCTTTAGTTGGTAGATGATATTTGGAATATGATAGGCAAGAAATTATACAGTTTTTTAGCTCTTCCAAACACATTGGTTTCCAAGGTCTTGCATTTATTTATCGATTTTCAGCTATCCTAAGAATTTATTCAGTAATTTTAGTCACAATGTTTATTATTTTTCTCTTCCATTTGCCACCTTTATTTTTTCTTTTTAAAATCTGGGATGATATATACAGCAAGTGAATTAAAAAGATGCCATCGAACGGCGCCGTGGCTCACACCTGTAATCCCAGCACTTTGGGAGGCCGAGGCGGGCGGATCACCTGAGGTCAGGAGATGGAGACCAGCCTGGCCAACATGGTGAAACCTCGTCTCTACTAAAAATACAAAAAAATTAGCTGGGCGTGATGGCGGGCGCCTGTAATCTCAGCTACTCGGGATGCTGAGGCAGGAGAATCGCCCGAACCCGGGAGGCAGAGGTTGCAGTCAGCCGAGATCACGCCACTGCACTCTGGCCTGGGCAACAGAGCTAGACATCACCTTAAAAAAAAAAAAAAAAAGAAAGCCATAGAGTAGAAAATAACTTACCCTAGGTTTAAAAACTAAAAGCATTTTTTAAAGTGAGATTGTGTCAAAACAATTTTCTATTATCCCTCAATTGAGAGGGAGAAAGATAGAGAGAAAGAGATGGAGAGATAGAGAGAGACCGGGGTGTGTTTTCTTGTTAAGAATACAAAAATATCAGATTGCCTTAGCTGATATCTTTCTACATCCCCAGGGTATAAAAGGGCCCTGGTTCAACTTGCACATTGAGTTCCACATCTGATACCCAGGAGTCTCCAGCTTCCAAGAGAGGTTAGTGCATATGTTTTACCTTGTGGGAATTCCATAAAGAGGCATTTGTGTGCATCTATTTCAGGTCGGGTCACAGCCAGCAGCTATGTCTGACATAAATCTTGACTGGGTTGACAGGCGTCAGTTGCAGCGCTTGGAGGAAATGCTGATTGTTGTGGATGAGAATGATAAGGTTATTGGTGCCGACACCAAGAGGAATTGCCATCTGAACGAAAACATTGAGAAAGGTAGCCCCCGCCCATTTTCTCTGTCCAGTTCCTGCACTCACACAAATGGCACTTACCTTTGCAGGGCTGCTGCACCGAGCCTTCAGCGTTGTCTTGTTTAACACCAAGAATCGAATCCTGATACAGCAGAGGTCGGACACGAAAGTCACGTTTCCTGGTGAGTCCGTTCAACCAAGCCCCGGACTGAAGAAGAGGGATGTTCCCACATGCATTTTTTCCAGGGTATTTTACCGACTCCTGTAGTAGCCACCCATTATACAACCCAGCAGAACTGGAAGAAAAGGATGCCATCGGAGTGAGGAGGGCAGCCCAGAGGCGTCTGCAAGCAGAGCTGGGAATTCCTGGGGAGCAGGTACACACAGCATCCAGTCTCAGCTGTGTCCAGTTGTTAACACTGCACCAATTTCTGTCAATAGATTTCTCCAGAGGACATTGTGTTCATGACAATCTATCACCACAAGGCAAAATCAGACAGAATTTGGGGAGAGCATGAAATTTGTTACCTTCTGCTTGTGAGGAAAAACGTCACTCTGAACCCGGATCCCAGTGAAACGAAAAGCATCCTCTACCTGTCCCAGGAGGAGCTGTGGGAGCTGCTGGAGAGGGAGGCGAGGGGTGAAGTCAAAGTCACCCCCTGGCTAAGAACCATTGCCGAGAGGTTTCTGTACCGGTGGTGGCCTCACCTGGATGACGTGACCCCGTTTGTGGAGCTTCACAAAATACACAGAGTGTGAGAGGCAGGGAGGTCGAGTCAGCCATGTGTAATGCCCTCAGTGCAGGCAGACGCACCATTGAGGCAATGATACACCCTCTCCAAAAAACAGGGCAAAAGGGGCACTTGATTGCCCATCATGTATAAATCACTATTTCAACCTTTTCATCAACTTTGTCATATCTTCATTTTCCCTTTTCCTTATTTCCATATTTCTCATCTGCCTGGTTGCAGGGAGGAAATTTAACATTTCCTTTGTCCCAATTTCCATTTTATAAGCACTTGTTTGATTAACAGCAGCTGATCCTGAAAGTCTTGGGGAGATCTTGAGAGTCCTGAAGCAGGCGGACTAGCCTGGCTGGACCATGAGGCTGTCTCCCCACAGCTTTATCCAAGCCTCCAAGGTCAGGATGGGATCTCTGTATCATGTTTTTCTTTTTAAATCACTTATTTCAGAGTGCAACACAAGGCTGCATTTTTAAAAAAAAGACACATTCAATCTTGCATCCTAATACAAGCAGTACGGAAGATGCGTATGGTCTCAGCCAAGTGACTCGACGTTTATCCACTTCTGTTCATTTGATCGTTTCAGTAATATGCTTACAAATAAAGACATACTTGCTTTAAAACATACTGTTGTTGTTTAACACAAAGTAAACTA